AGGGGGCACAGCCTGGTGAGCACAGCTGGGTTTGGGCATGGCCTGGACCAGTAGCCTTCATTGCCACACTTGAAACAGGCGCCAGGTGGAGGTGTTTTGCTAGGAGGCTTCTGTATGGAGCTGTGGCCCTGTGGGCCTGCAGGGTAAAGGCAAGCATTGGAAACTGTTTTTTTCTTTTACTTTCCTCATCACAACTGTTAAAGACTTTGAAGGCTAAATTAAGAAGGTCCCACTGTGGGGTTTGAGGGCCGTCATCAACCTTCTGAAGCTTGCGCCAAATATCATGGTAGATTGGGTGAGGAACTGAAGGTTTGAAATAGTGGTTCCTTCTGGGCTGGCTGGGTCCAGGTTGGTAATTTTCTCATGGCTTCAGTTAAACAAGAGAGAAAAAGGGCTGGGTTTTTGTCAGGACCTTCGGTGATTTCTGAAAGTTTTTCATAGTTTACCACTTTATGGGCACCCTTTTTGAGTCCTGCAAGGAGACACATAATCATGAGGTCTTGATGGCTGTGTCCAGAGGCCCTGTCTTGATAATCCCAGTGGGGGTCCTGGTTGGGAACTGCCTCTGTGCCAGTAGGCTGGGCAGGAGCTTGATGATGAATTGTATTAGCATGCACCTGAGCTAGGGTCCAAGTACGGTGCTGGTCTTCTGGGGTGAGGGTGGAAGAGAAGATAAGTAGCTGTCATGCCAGGTTAGTTCATAAGACTGAGTAAGGTACTGAATCTCCCTAATATAAGAGGTAGGATCTTCTGGAAATGAACTGAGTCTTTTGTTAGTTTGAGAGAGATCAGTGAGGGAGAAGGGAACATGAACTCTAACAATACCTTCAGTTCCTGCTACTTCCCGAAGGGGGCATTCTAGCACTGGCGCTAAAGTACGGGTGGGGCATGGGGGCCAAAGATGGTGCCGGAGCTAGTATGGGCAGGAGAGAAGGAAGAAGCCAGAAGGGGTTCCTGCTGAGGGTTTGAAGAGGGAAGGGGGGTTGAGTTGATAGGCATTGGAGGATAGATACGGGTGTAAGGTGGCGGGATGGGTTTACAGGCTCCGTGAGAGGGCTGTAAGGAAGGAGAATGAGTACAGGCAATGCTAGAGTTTTCCTGAGGAGAGGATGGTATAGGAAAAGAAGTGGGTGATGCTGGCTGGGAAGATGGTGGCTGGGAAGATGGTGGCTGAGAAGACAATGAGGAAGCTTGGGGAGTTAATGAAGTTGGTTGAGATGGAGGGGTAGGGTCTGGGAGGGGTGGACAGCAGTCTGCTCCATCCAATGAGGAAAAAGAGGTAGGGTCGGGAGGATAAAGGCAATGAGGGCGGCGAGAATGAAGAAGGATTTGAACAGGTAAGCAAGAATTGCAGAGGTCGGGCTGTGATGTTATATTTTAACTTGATTGATTTTTCCTCAGATATAAGTATGAGAAATGACAGAAAGAAACAACAACTGGAAAAGAAGCATTGCATAAGACCAGGATGTCTCTGAAATGGACGTCAGTCTTTCTGCTGATACAGCTCAGTTGTTACTTTAGCTCTGGAAGCTGTGGAAAGGTGCTAGTGTGGCCCACAGAATACAGCCATTGGATAAATATGAAGACAATCCTGGAAGAGCTTGTTCAGAGGGGTCATGAGGTGACTGTGTTGACATCTTCGGCTTCTACTCTTGTCAATGCCAGTAAATCATCTGCTATTAAATTAGAAGTTTATCCTACATCTTTAACTAAAAATGATTTGGAAGATTCTCTTCTGAAAATTCTCGATAGATGGATATATGGTGTTTCAAAAAATACATTTTGGTCATATTTTTCACAATTACAAGAATTGTGTTGGGAATATTATGACTACAGTAACAAGCTCTGTAAAGATGCAGTTTTGAATAAGAAACTTATGATGAAACTACAAGAGTCAAAGTTTGATGTCATTCTGGCAGATGCCCTTAATCCCTGTGGTGAGCTACTGGCTGAACTATTTAACATACCCTTTCTGTACAGTCTTCGATTCTCTGTTGGCTACACATTTGAGAAGAATGGTGGAGGATTTCTGTTCCCTCCTTCCTATGTACCTGTTGTTATGTCAGAATTAAGTGATCAAATGATTTTCATGGAGAGGATAAAAAATATGATACATATGCTTTATTTTGACTTTTGGTTTCAAATTTATGATCTGAAGAAGTGGGACCAGTTTTATAGTGAAGTTCTAGGTAAGTCATGTGTCTAACTGGTGCTTATTAAGACCTTTTGTTTTGTTTTGTTTTTTTCCATCAGGAAGACCCACTACATTATTTGAGACAATGGGGAAAGCTGAAATGTGGCTCATTCGAACCTATTGGGATTTTGAATTTCCTCGCCCATTCTTACCAAATGTTGATTTTGTTGGAGGACTTCACTGTAAACCAGCCAAACCCCTGCCTAAGGTAAATGTGTTCTTGTTTCATTTGTTTGCTTGCTTTTCTGATAGAACAAATTCTTTCTTCACAGGAAATGGAAGAGTTTGTGCAGAGCTCTGGAGAAAATGGTATTGTGGTGTTTTCTCTGGGGTCGATGATCAGTAACATGTCAGAAGAAAGTGCCAACATGATTGCATCAGCCCTTGCCCAGATCCCACAAAAGGTTAGATAAAGTGCCTTAACTGTGGATGGCTACATTGAACAAGATATTTTCCTTGCCCTAACAGGTTCTATGGAGATTTGATGGCAAGAAGCCAAATACTTTAGGTTCCAATACTCGACTGTACAAGTGGTTACCCCAGAATGACCTTCTTGGTAAGATTCTGGAGAACAAACAGTGAATATATTAATAATTTTGTTAAAATGCATCCACTTTTAGGTCATCCCAAAACCAAAGCTTTTATAACTCATGGTGGAACCAATGGCATCTATGAGGCGATCTACCATGGGATCCCTATGGTGGGCATTCCCTTGTTTGCGGATCAACATGATAACATTGCTCACATGAAAGCCAAGGGAGCAGCCCTCAGTGTGGACATCAGGACCATGTCAAGTAGAGATTTGCTCAATGCATTGAAGTCAGTCATTAATGACCCTGTGTGAGTATTACAGTTTTGTGACCAGGTGGTATTTAATGTTGATATCTTTATATTTATCCTTCAGCTATAAAGAGAATGTCATGAAATTATCAAGAATTCATCATGACCAACCAATGAAGCCCCTGGATCGAGCAGTCTTCTGGATTGAGTTTGTCATGCGCCACAAAGGAGCCAAGCACCTTCGAGTCGCAGCTCACAACCTCACCTGGATCCAGTACCACTCTTTGGATGTGATAGCATTCCTGCTGGCCTGCGTGGCAACTGTGATATTTATCATCACAAAATTTTGCCTGTTTTGTTTCCGAAAGCTTGCCAAAAAAGGAAAGAAGAAGAAAAGAGATTAGTTATATCAAAAGCCTGAAGTGGAATGACTGAAAGATGGGACTCCTCCTTTATTTCAGCATGGAGGGTTTTAAATGGAGGATTTCCTTTTTCCTGTGACAAAACATCTTTTCACAACTTACCTTGTTAAGACAAAATTTATTTTCCAGGGATTTAATACGTACTTTAGCTGGAATTATTCTATGTCAATGATTTTTAAGCTATGAAAAATACAATGGGGGGAAGGATAGCATTTGGAGATATACCTAATGTTAAATGACGAGTTACTGGATGCAGCACGCCAACATGGCACATGTATACATATGTAGCTAACCTGCACGTTGTGCACATGTACCCTAAAACTTAAAGTATAATTTAAAAAAAGCAAAAAAAAAAAAATACAACTCTTTTTTTTAAACCAGGAAGGAAAATGTGAACATGGAAACAACTTCTAGTATTGGATCTGAAAATAAAGTGTCATCCAAGCCATAAAAAAAAAAGAAAAGAAAAATAAAAATAATATAAAACCTTATGGGCTTATATTGATATTTATTATTCTAATCC